GCAGAGGACAAGGGCCAGCCATTTTCTGGTGGAAGAAAAGGTCTGAGGCGAATATTCCTTTTTTTTTTTTTTTTTTTTGAGATGGACTTTTGCTTTTGTTGCCCAGGCTGGAGTGCAATGGCACGATCCCGCCTCACCGCAACCTCTGCCTCTCTGGTTCAAGCGACTCTCCTGCCTCAGCCTTCCGCGTAGCTGGGATTACGGGCATGCACCACCATGCCCAGTTAATTTTGTGTTTTTAGTACAGACGGGGTTTCATCATGTTGGTCAGGCTGGTCTCAAACTCCCAACCTCAGGTGATCTGCCCGCTTCGGCCTCCCAAAGTGTTGGGATCACAGGCGTGAGCCACTGCGCCCGGCCGCAAATATTCTTGTATTGGGAGCCTTGGGCTTTTTAGAGTCACCTCAGAGGTTAGTGGGGTGCTCTACGGGAGCCTGTTTAAGAGTCTGGAGTCCTTAGTCTAGGTTTGCGAAAGATCTTCCAGAAGCGAGATCTATTCAATTCTGAAGAAATAACTCAGGAGGTCTTTCAGAAACTCCTTCCCGCTGGACCTCACGGGACTCTCCTGGACTCGGTGGGTTGAGGTTTGATCCTCTTTGCAGGCCAGGGGATGGATTAGGTGACCCCAGAGGAGCCCTGCTGACACCTGGATTCCAGCTGCTTTCGTGGCCATGTGGGGGTGGCTGTGCGTGCCCCGCCACTGCGTGCGTGGGTGTCTGTGTGTGTTATCGGTGGGGGGCGCGTGAGTGTGGCCGCGGGTGGGTGTGTCCGATGTGCCCCGGCTTGGGACCGCGCCCGCTGCGCCCACTTGTGGCTCCTGGGAGCCGCCAGGGGGAACCGCGCCTTCACCGCCTCTGCCGAGGACGCCGCCAGATAGGAGGCTGATGACATGAGGGCTCCGTCTCCCGAGTGATGGCAGCGCGCGCTGCTTCGCCGCCTCCGCCGCTCAGCCCCGGACTCCTTACGTCAGGGTAGCGGGGTCCCCCCTCCGCGCGGGAGCCAGCGAACAGCGAGAGAGCACAGCAGAGCGCGCCGCGGAGCCGGGGCGCCCTCACTGCGCTAGGAGCCCCACTAAACCCAGCGGAGCGGAGCCTGGCGGGAGGCAGCGCCGCGGAGCCAGCGCCGGACGCCGCAAGCAGACTCCCCGGCCAGCGCAAGCACTCCCTGGCCGGCGCCGGACCCTCGGGGCGCCGGATTCGTCTTGTGTGCCCCACGTCATGCGCGCGGGCGTCCGCGGCTCTCCCGACCAGCCCCAGCGCGGTGGGCCCAGGCTCAGAGGTCCCGGCGCCTCTCGCTGAAGTAGTTGGGTAGCCGGGGCTGGGGGTCGCCACGTCGGGGGCGCGGCCAGGACCCGCGGAGCCGGTCCCCGAGCGCGGGGAGCGGGGCCGCCCGCGCCGCCCCACCATTACCTCCCCGGGCGGCAAGGAGGAGCTGGTGGCGGTCGCCTCCCGGCTGTGGCAGCGGCGGCGGCGTGCCTGCCTGGCGGCCGTCGGCGTACTCTTGGCCATGGCGCTCGGGCTGCTCATCGCCGTGCCGCTGCTGCTGCAGGCGGCGCCCCGAGGCGCCGCGCACTATGAGATGATGGGCACCTGCCGCATGATCTGCGACCCTTACACTGCCGCGCCCGGCGGGGAGCCCCCGGGTGCAAAGGCGCAGCCACCCGGACCCAGCACCGCCGCCCTGGAAGTCATGCAGGACCTCAGCGCCAACCCTCCTCCTCCTTTCATCCAGGGACCCAAGGGCGACCCGGGGCGACCGGGCAAGCCAGGGCCGCGGGGGCCCCCTGGAGAGCCGGGCCCGCCTGGACCCAGGGGCCCTCCGGGAGAGAAGGGCGACTCGGGGCGGCCCGGGCTGCCAGGGCTGCAACTGACGGCGGGCACGGCCAGCGGCGTCGGGGTGGTGGGCGGCGGGGCCGGGGTAGGTGGCGATTCCGAGGGTGAAGTGACCAGTGCGCTGAGCGCCACCTTCAGCGGCCCCAAGATCGCCTTCTATGTGGGTCTCAAGAGCCCCCACGAAGGCTATGAGGTGCTGAAGTTCGATGACGTGGTCACCAACCTCGGCAATCACTATGACCCCACCACGGGCAAGTTCAGCTGCCAGGTACGCGGCATCTACTTCTTCACCTACCACATCCTCATGCGCGGCGGCGACGGCACCAGCATGTGGGCGGACCTCTGCAAGAACGGGCAGGTCAGTGACCCCTACACTCACCGGCCCCCGTACCGGCTCACCTGCTCCCACCGCTTGTCCCCAGGTCCGGGCCAGCGCCATTGCACAGGACGCCGACCAGAACTACGACTACGCCAGTAACAGCGTGGTGCTGCACTTGGATTCAGGGGACGAAGTGTATGTGAAGCTGGATGGCGGGAAGGCTCACGGAGGCAATAATAACAAGTACAGCACGTTCTCGGGCTTTCTTCTGTACCCGGATTAGGGGCGCGGGGGGTGCGAGGCGGGGTGGCTGCAGGCCGCCCGGTCTCCGCCCGGGCGCGGCTCCTTGGCAAAGGCCACTCTCGATTCATAACACTTCCTGACATCTCCTTTGGAAAAGACAAATCCCTGCGTCCTCCCTGCCCCGCTCCTGGCCTCAGTGCGTCTGCGACCCACCACGCTCAGGGCTGTGCTCCTGGTCTCCATCCCCATCCCGGCAAGGGAGGAAGGGACGCCCGAGCCCTTGAGGCGGCGGCACAGACTTTGCAAACCTGATTAGACTGGACAGGCAGGGCCGGGAGCCTGCCCTCCTCAGACAGCCTCCTCCCAGTGCCTAGAAGCGGAGGGCTCCGGGCCCTGGCCAGGGAGGTAGGCCAGAGGGAGCGCGGGCTTCCTGGGGCGTCCTTCTTTGTGACCCGAAATACTTGTGCAGATTTCCCTGTCCATCAGCCAAAACCCCACCCACAGCAGAATTCCAGCAAACAGAAAATTCACCTCTCCACACCGCATTCCCTCCTGACTCAGACTCACCGCGATGCATTAAATTATGTTTTTAGACTATGCGTTCTGTTGTCTGTATGTCGACACATCCTGG